CTTTCTTTCTTTCTTTCTTTTAAAGACAGAGTCTCACTCTGTCACCCAGGCTGGAGTGCAATGGCTGGATCTCAGATCACTACAATCTCCACCTCCCGGGTTCAAGCAATTCTCTTGCCTCAGCCTCCCGAGTAGCTGGGATTACGGGCGTCCGCCACCACACCCGGCTAATTTTTGTATTTTTAGTAGAGACGGGGTTTCTCCATGTTGGCCAGGCTGGTCTCCAACGCCTGATCTCAAAAGATCCGCCCGCCTTGGCCTCCCAACGAGCCGGGATTACAGGCGTGAGCCACCGCCCCCGGCTGTCAGTGTGTCTTGAGGTCTTTCCCTAATCCCAGATGGCACAAGTTTTCCCTCTTGCAGGCAGAGAAAGGAGCCTTGGGAAGGAGCCCCTCTGGCCTGAAAGATCAAGCCTATTGCTGGGCATGGCCAGGTAAGGAAACTCCAACCGTGGAAAGGACATTCCAGGGAGGTGGTGCTGAGATAAGGGGGGCAGAAAGAGACAGGTTTGGGGGGCCAGTGGCTCTGGAATGAAGCGCTACACTCAAGGCTAGGAATAGTTACTGAATGCACATACACACATACCATTCTCACAGCCCAGGTGCTGCGTCTTAGAGCGTGTGAGTGTGTATGTGTGTGTCTGTGTGTGCGCGCGCACGCACGTCTCTATCTCTGTTTCTGTCTTTCTCTGACTTGTCCTTATCTCTTGTCTCTCCATCACTCTCTGTGTCTCGCTGTCTCTGTGCATTTCCATGTCTCGAATATGTGTGTGTTTCAATCTGTCTCTCTGCCTCTTTCCATTTTCTCCTCTCTATCCATCAATCTAAGCCTGCCCATCTTTTTGTCTGCCTTTCTGTATCTCCGTTCTTCTCTGTCTCTCTGTCTCAGTCTCTCTGTATCCAGGGATTCTCTTTCCCAGCAGCGCCAGTGCGACTCCATGGGAGGTGGGGCCGGGGCGCGTCTTTGAGAGAAGGGGCGGGTGCCTACGCCTTTAAGCGCGGGTGCGCGCGGAGCCTGCGCCTTTAAGCGCCGGTGCGCGCGCTGCCCTGGGTTGCCGGCGAGGAGGCCGCGGGAGCGCCTGGACCCGGCCCGCCCAGCCCGGCCCCCGCCCGGCCCCCGCCTCGGCCCCGGCGGGGGAGGGGTCTCTGAGCGCGGCCCCTCCCCCCTGCGCCCCCGCCTGCGCTGCGGTGCCCCCATCCCGCGTGTCCCAGTCTGTCTGACCGTCCCTCCGCTCCCAGGCCTCGCCCCACCCGGCCCTGGGGCTGCCCGGTCGCCCCCCTCCCCACCGCAGCCGGTCCCCTCCCTCCCAGTCAGCCTCCGCCGCAGCCCAGGAAGCCAGCCGGGACGCCGCCGCCCCGGACCCCGCGCCCTAACCTCCACCTCGGGGGCCTGCACCCCCAGATTGAATCGGGAATTCCGGAAACCCGAGCCTGGAACCCTGATCTGGGACCAGCACCCCGAGATCCGGCCGTGGAACCCCAAGATCTGGAGCCTGAACCCCAGTATATGGGGCTGGAATCTCAACATCGGTCACTGGGACCTCAATATTTGGAGCCGGAACCCCACAATTTGGAACACAGACCCCAATATTTGGAGCAGAACCCCAAGATTTGACATCTAAAACCTCAAGCCTGGAGCTGAACTCTGAATTCTGGGCCTGGGACCTTGAAATCTGGGACTGGATTTCCAGTACTGTACCCTGGAACCCACTCTTGGGGACCTGAACCCTGGGATTCAGGCCTCAAATTCCAAGATCTGGACTGTGGGATTCCAAGGGGCCTGAACCCGAGTTTGGGCCTGAAGTCCTTGCTGCAGACCTGAGTGCTTAAATCTGGGGCTTGAGACCTCCCAATCTTGACTCAGCACCCCAATATCTGAATGCAGAACCCCGGGATCGGATCTCAGACTCTAAACCCCACCGTTTGGCTGCTTAGCATCCCAAGACTGGACCTGGGAGACCCTGACCCTGAACAACCCAAACTGGACCCGTAAAACTGGACCCTAGAGGCCCAATATTTAGGGGTCTGGAACCCCGAGTATTAAGGTCTGGAGACTCCGTTGCCACAGATTTGAGCCGAGTCAGGACACAGTCCCTCTACAGAAGCCTTGGGGACAGGAAAAGCATGACCAGATGCTCCCTCCAGAGCCCTGACCTCTGACTCCCCTGGAGCTAGGACTCTGCTCCCTGGGGCTGCTTCTAGCTCAGGTAAGGCTGCTGAAACCTCAAGGTGGGGACGGTTCTGCCCTCACGCCTCCCCTCTTCTCCGCAGGACACCCCTGCCCGCGATGGCCATCCTCCCGTTGCTCCTGTGCCTGCTGCCGCTGGCCCCTGCCTCATCCCCACCCCAGTCAGCCACACCCAGCCCATGTCCCCGCCGCTGCCGCTGCCAGACACAGTCGCTGCCCCTAAGCGTGCTGTGCCCAGGGGCAGGCCTCCTGTTCGTGCCACCCTCGCTGGACCGCCGGGCAGCCGAGCTGCGGCTGGCAGACAACTTCATCGCCTCCGTGCGCCGCCGCGACCTGGCCAACATGACAGGCCTGCTGCATCTGAGCCTGTCGCGGAACACCATCCGCCACGTGGCTGCCGGCGCCTTCGCCGACCTGCGGGCCCTGCGTGCCCTGCACCTGGATGGCAACCGGCTGACCTCACTGGGCGAGGGCCAGCTGCGCGGCCTGGTCAACTTGCGCCACCTCATCCTCAGCAACAACCAGCTGGCAGCGCTGGCGGCCGGCGCCCTGGATGATTGTGCCGAGACACTGGAGGACCTCGACCTCTCCTACAACAACCTCGAGCAGCTGCCCTGGGAGGCCCTGGGCCGCCTGGGCAACGTCAACACGTTGGGCCTCGACCACAACCTGCTGGCTTCTGTGCCCGCCGGCGCTTTTTCCCGCCTGCACAAGCTGGCCCGGCTGGACATGACCTCCAACCGCCTGACCACAATCCCACCCGACCCACTCTTCTCCCGCCTGCCCCTGCTCGCCAGGCCCCGGGGCTCGCCCGCCTCTGCCCTGGTGCTGGCCTTTGGCGGGAACCCCCTGCACTGCAACTGCGAGCTGGTGTGGCTGCGTCGCCTGGCGCGGGAGGACGACCTCGAGGCCTGCGCGTCCCCACCTGCTCTGGGCGGCCGCTACTTCTGGGCGGTGGGCGAGGAGGAGTTTGTCTGCGAGCCGCCCGTGGTGACTCACCGCTCACCACCTCTGGCTGTGCCCGCAGGTCGGCCGGCTGCCCTGCGCTGCCGGGCAGTGGGGGACCCAGAGCCCCGTGTGCGTTGGGTGTCACCCCAGGGCCGGCTGCTAGGCAACTCAAGCCGTGCCCGCGCCTTCCCCAATGGGACGCTGGAGCTGCTGGTCACCGAGCCGGGTGATGGTGGCATCTTCACCTGCATTGCGGCCAATGCAGCTGGCGAGGCCACAGCTGCTGTGGAGCTGACTGTGGGTCCCCCACCACCTCCTCAGCTAGCCAACAGCACCAGCTGTGACCCCCCGCGGGACGGGGATCCTGATGCTCTCACCCCACCCTCCGCTGCCTCTGCTTCTGCCAAGGTGGCCGACACTGGGCCCCCTACCGACCGTGGCGTCCAGGTGACTGAGCACGGGGCCACAGCTGCTCTTGTCCAGTGGCCGGATCAGCGGCCTATCCCGGGCATCCGCATGTACCAGATCCAGTACAACAGCTCGGCTGATGACATCCTCGTCTACAGGTGCAGGGTCCAGGCACTGGGGTAGCTTGGGTTGAGACCTGACCCCCACCTGCCTGCCCTGCAGGATGATCCCGGCGGAGAGCCGCTCGTTCCTGCTGACGGACCTGGCGTCAGGCCGGACCTACGATCTGTGCGTGCTCGCCGTGTATGAGGACAGCGCCACGGGGCTCACGGCCACGCGGCCTGTGGGCTGCGCCCGCTTCTCCACCGAACCTGCGCTGCGGCCATGCGGGGCGCCGCACGCTCCCTTCCTGGGCGGCACGATGATCATCGCGCTGGGCGGCGTCATCGTAGCCTCGGTACTGGTCTTCATCTTCGTGCTGCTAATGCGCTACAAGGTGCACGGCGGCCAGCCCCCCGGCAAGGCCAAGATTCCCGCGCCTGTTAGCAGCGTTTGCTCCCAGACCAACGGCGCCCTGGGCCCCACGCCCACGCCCGCCCCGCCCGCCCCGGAGCCCGCGGCGCTCAGGGCCCACACCGTGGTCCAGCTGGACTGCGAGCCCTGGGGGCCCGGCCACGAACCTGTGGGACCCTAGCCAGGCGCCCCCCCCTCTAAGGGTCCTCTGGCCCCACGGACAGCAGGACCCGGACACCCTGTGGGACCTGGCCTCAAACTCACCAAATCGCTCATGGTTTTTAAAACTCTGATGGGGAGGGTGTCGGGGACACCGGGGCAAAACAAGAAAGTCCTATTTTTCCAAGCTTGGGCGAAGACCCTTGCCCTCGTCTCTGTCTATGGGGGTTGGGGGACGGAGCAGGGGTCTGGAGCTGGGGAATGCCTCCTTTGGGGAGACACCCCCTCCCCGCCCAGTTCAGTCTGAGGACCCCGGAGGAGGCTGAGGATGGCGATCCATTCAGACAATAGATGTTCCCTGCGTGTCGGCTCTGAGCATGCCCTGGGTTGGGGGATGCTGTGGTGATCCAGATAGCCCTGAGCCCTGCCCGCAGGGGCCTAAAGTCAAATGGGAGACAGACACATCCCCAGACAGTGATAGCACAGAGTGACCAGGGATGTGGGGATGAGGGAAGCCTGGGGGATTGTGACAGTCCAGAAGAGGTACCCTTGCTCAGCCCCAGGTGTGGTCAGGGAGGGCTTCCTGGAGGAGGACACATGTGATCTGAGAATGACATATGAAGGAGATAACTGGGCAAAGAGCAGAAGGAAAGCTCTTTCAGGCAGAGGGCACAGCACAAGCAAGGTGGTGGTGTGCCCTGGGCACTGGGGGTGCTATGGTAGAGGTGAGGCAGGAGGGTTGAGCAGGGTCTAGGACCTCCAGGCTGAGGAGCTCAGACTCTGGCCTGATGATACCAGGGAGCCATGGAGGGTTGTATGCAAGGGAGGAATGGGGTCAGTTTGGGGCTTCAGGAAGATCCTTCTAGTGCTATGAGTAGGGTGGACCCAAGGGGAAGACTGAAGCTGGGAGCCCCAGGGGAAGCTGGGGCAGGGACCTGGGTGGGTGAGGACGAAGTTGGACCAGCTGGGCTAGGGAACAAGAAAAGGGAGTGGGTTGACAGAGACACTCGGGAAACTGTGGGAAGCTGAGGCGGTGGGTTATGGAGCTGCGGGGCCATGGGGTGGGGCAGGAAGATGGTGGGGACTGCCCTCATATAGGACCAGGGAGGAGGAGCAGGTTTGGGAAAGATGATATGGCCAGTGGGGAACTTGGTAGGTGTAGGGGGCCCTGAGGATGTCCAGGATGTGGCATTCAGGAGGGTGCAGGACCCCTGGTCTGAGGCTGAAGCTGGAAATAGAAATGAGGGCTTTGTCAGCAGAGATGGGAACTGACGCTGCTGGGGTTAAGACGGCTTCTTGTGGGGGATGATTCCAAGTCCCCACTATGGGACATTTTTTCTTTTTTCTTTTTTTTTTTTACAGATGGGGTCTCACTATATTGCCCAGGCTGATCCCAAACTGGCCTCAAGTGATCCTCCCGTCTCAGCCTCCTGAATTGCTGGGATTACAGGCATGAGCCACTGCCCCTGGCTAGGGACTTTCCATATTTAAGGGTGACGCAAAGAAAAACCTAACCAAGACTAAACAGGACCAGCAGGCAGAGGGACAGGGGGAAGAAGACCAAGCAATTCAGACCCAAGAAACTCTTGTGTTCAATGATATAAATAAAGGCTGCGGTGACCCCCCAGAGAGCAGTGTTAGGGGGTCAGTTGGGGCAGA